AGGTTGAACAATGGGGCTGTTGGGGCGGGGCCAAGAACATTCTGCTCGAATTAACAGTATTAATGGGCCGGGCGCGGTGGCTCACGCCTGTAATCCCAGCACTCTGGGAGGCCGAAGTGGGTGGATCACCTGAGGTCATACATGGGTGAAGCCCCGTCTCTACTAAAAAAACAAAAATTTGCTGGGCGTGGTGGCGGGCGCCTGTAATCCTAGCTACTCGGGAGGCTGAGGCAGGAGAATCGCTTGAACCCGGGAAGCAGCGGTTGCAGTGAGCCGAGATCAGGACATTGCACTCCCGCCTGGGCGACAGGGCGAGACTCTGTCTCAAAACAAAAACAAAAACAGTATTAATGGAATGTAGTATAACCCTCAAGCCCTACTATTAACACTTGGGGCCGAATCCAGACCCCGTCTTCCCGCTCGGATTCAGAACACCTTCCTGACTCACTGGCCCTAGGGCATCAGCTACCTCGGACAGCATCCTTTTGGGAAAATACCGCCCACCAGCCCCACGACTGGGAAAGAGTCGGGAAACACCCCCGAGCAATCCAGTTCCCTGAGACTTCCCTCCTCCCTCCCCTCAGCTAGGGCCTGCCGGTTCCTAGTGCGTGCCCAGCAGTCCTCAGGTCACCTTCACTACCGGGCCAAGGACCCCGTGGGAACTCGCAGCCTTCGCCACACTCGTTCCTCGCGCATCCATGGAGGGGTGCCTACAGAGAAGACCTGCGTGGCAAAAACCTAAACGAAGAGATGAGGGGCATGGAGAGGAGTAGGATAAGAGAATAAAGATAACAGTGGGGGGGAGACGTTAGTTTCCTTTATATCTTTTGTTACTGGCGGTAGCAGTGAAGTTAGAAACGGTTTTAAAACAAATTTCAGACAGGCATTTTCCAAAGGCAAGCCTGGAGCGCACGGATCTGTATAACCGCGGAAGGCCCTGTTTCCGGTCCCTTGCGCCTGCGCTCTTGCAGCCAAGAAGGCGGGAGGCTGGAGTAGAGGGAAGCCTGCAACCGGAAGTGAAGGCAGATTTCCCTCCTTCGTCGCTGTTGCTGCCGCCATACGCGCTCTCCCTGTTTAGGTAAGCTTTGGCCTTCGCTACAATCCGTTTCCTTAAGTCTTGCTTTTTTTTTTCCCCCCTCCAGCTCTTCTGTTAGAAATAGTATCTTTGTTTTCCTTTGCTGTTCCTCAATCCCCTACTCTTCACCCCTTGTTTTCACCTATTTTGCGAGAACCCATCCAGATCCCCCTTCCCTTCTTCCCCTGCCGGCCCAGTTATGGCAGAGAACGATGTGGACAATGAGCTCTTGGACTATGAAGATGATGAGGTGGAGACAGCAGCTGGGGGAGATGGGGCTGAGGCCCCTGCCAAGAAGGATGTCAAGGGCTCCTATGTCTCCATCCACAGCTCTGGCTTTCGTGACTTCCTGCTCAAGCCAGAGTTGCTCCGGGCCATTGTCGACTGTGGCTTTGAGCATCCGTCAGAAGGTAAATTTTCTCTTGGGCATGTAGTGCTCATTCTAATTTATCTTCCTCCCCCCCCAACTTTTAGTCCAGCATGAGTGCATCCCTCAGGCCATTCTGGGAATGGATGTCCTGTGCCAGGCCAAGTCGGGCATGGGAAAGACAGCAGTGTTTGTCTTGGCCACACTGCAACAGCTGGAGCCAGTTACTGGGCAGGTATATTTGGGGAGAGTGCTGGGGAGGGGATTTACCATATGTCTCCGTCTACTTCCTGCCTAAGGTGTCTGTACTGGTGATGTGTCACACTCGGGAGTTGGCTTTTCAGATCAGCAAGGAATATGAGCGCTTCTCTAAATACATGCCCAATGTCAAGGTAAGCCAAGGTAAAGAGACCTGAGAGTGAGGTGTTTTGAGACTCTTTGCTTCTGGCTCGGCAGGTTGCTGTTTTTTTTGGTGGTCTGTCTATCAAGAAGGATGAAGAGGTGCTGAAGAAGAACTGCCCGCATATCGTCGTGGGGACTCCAGGCCGTATCCTAGCCCTGGCTCGAAATAAGAGCCTCAACCTCAAACACATTAAACACTTTATTTTGGATGAATGTGATAAGATGCTTGAACAGCTCGGTGAGTGGCAGTGCTGGGGCTTGGCTAATGCTTTCTCCTACAATTTTTTTCCTTGTTCTTGTAGACATGCGTCGGGATGTCCAGGAAATTTTTCGCATGACCCCCCACGAGAAGCAGGTCATGATGTTCAGTGCTACCTTGAGCAAAGAGATCCGTCCAGTCTGCCGCAAGTTCATGCAAGATGTAAATACCCTTCTACCTTCTCTCCCTCCACTCTCCCGTTCCCCACCCCCTTCCTCCCCCCCAGCCAATGGAGATCTTCGTGGATGATGAGACGAAGTTGACGCTGCATGGGTTGCAGCAGTACTACGTGAAACTGAAGGACAACGAGAAGAACCGGAAGCTCTTTGACCTTCTGGATGTCCTTGAGTTCAACCAGGTCAGTTAGACGTCCAGTAGGGGGATGAGCATAATTTGCGACCCCCCACCCCACCCCACAACAGGTGGTGATCTTTGTGAAGTCTGTGCAGCGGTGCATTGCCTTGGCCCAGCTACTAGTGGAGCAGAACTTCCCAGCCATTGCCATCCACCGTGGGATGCCCCAGGAGGAGAGGTGAGCTGAAGATGGGAAAGATATTTTGTGTCTCAACATGTTTTAAATTTCCTTTCTCACAAAGGCTTTCTCGGTATCAGCAGTTTAAAGATTTTCAACGACGAATTCTTGTGGCTACCAACCTATTTGGCCGAGGCATGGACATCGAGCGGGTGAACATTGCTTTTAATTATGACATGCCTGAGGATTCTGACACCTACCTGCATCGGGTAAACCTCACAGGCTGAAAAAATCCCACTCTGTCTTCCAGTGCTACCCTCTGTCTCCCTCCAGGTGGCCAGAGCAGGCCGGTTTGGCACCAAGGGCTTGGCTATCACATTTGTGTCCGATGAGAATGATGCCAAGATCCTCAATGATGTGCAGGATCGCTTTGAGGTCAATATTAGTGAGCTGCCTGATGAGATAGACATCTCCTCCTACAGTGAGTACTGATCTCATGAAACCCTTTAGGTCCTTATTCTGACCATGCTACGTTTTCTTCTCAGTTGAACAGACACGGTAGAAGACTCGCCCATTTTGGAATGTGACCGTCTGTCCTTCAGGAGAGGACACCAGGGTGGGGGTGAAGGAGACACTACTGCCCCCACCCCTGACAGCCCCCACCCCATGGCTTCCATCTTTTGCATCACCACCACTCCTGAACCCCCATTTCTGATTTGTCAGAATTTTTTTTTAACAAAACTAAAAATGAAACACATGTGTCTGTGGTATCTATAAGTGCTTCGTCCCTTTATTGTATTTG